CCCCGTGGGGCCTCCCCGCCCTGCAGCCGCGCCCGGCGCCATCCCGCCGTCCGACCGCGAGGGGACGCCGCTGGCCGCGTTCCTCCTCCCAGGCCGAGGCTGCCTGTGCTGCCTCCCGCCGGCGGGGCCCTGAGCCTCCTCGCCCTGTCGGCGGCGGTCCCCTCTGACCGCAGGGTCTTCTTCTAGAGTCCTGATCGCCGAGGCTGAGCGGAGGCGCCCGGTCTTCCCGCCTCTTCAGTCTTAATGTCTCCCTCACCCTCGCCCCCCACCCCCGTGGCTTTTGGCGAGGTCCGTGCCCTATTTTTAGGCAGAAATCGGCAAAAAGAGTGGACTGCGAGGTGGTTTCTGTCCCCGCCGACGCCTCCTCTTCCGCTGCTCCCTCCCCCGGGACCGGTGATGGGGAAGGTGGGGGAGTGAGTTCAGGGCGGAGCGGGCCCACCCCCCACGGAACCCAGGCCTGCCCCGCCCCGCCCCGGCCTCGGGGGACTGGTGTGGACCGTGCCCCGCGGACCCCTCGGAATCAGACCGCGATTCAGCCCTCGGCCCCCCGGGACGGTCCTTCCAGCCCCAGACGAGCGCGGCGCCTGCACACAACAGGCGCCCACTAAATGCTTGTTGATGGAGGTGGCGAGTACCCGAAACCAGCGGAGCCTGGAAATGGGATCCTAGAGATCCGGGAAGGGCGCGGGGATCTGGTGCCAAGCTGGGGTCCCCCTTTTGCCTCCCCTAGTGTCTGCCTGGGTCCGAACCCGGGCTCAGGCCCCGCGCAGCTCGGAGCCTCCAGCCCGGAGCCGGTCCCTGGGCCGGGGATGCGCACAGCCGGGGAGGGCGCGCCCGACCTGACCCCAAAGCTATCAGTTGGGGGGGGGGTCCCCGGGGAATTAGAAGCTGTCTCCTCCCGGGCATCTCCGAGGGGCACCCCTGCCTCTGCCCCCTGCCCTCATTTCCCGCCGCGCCCCTCCCCGGCCCCGCCCCCCGGCCGCGCCCCACCCCCTGCAGTCCCCGCGCGGCGGCCGCCCGAGCCACGTGCGCCCGCGCCCGGCAGGCGTTCAGGGAAGCGCGGCCACGCCTGGGCCGGCCACCATTTCCCGGGCGCCGCGGCGGCGCCGACTCGCGGGCAGCGGCCCCTCAGTGCGCCCAGCCGGGCCCCCGAACGCCGGGAGCATGAGCGCGGGCTCGGAGCGCGGGGCGGCGGCAACCCCCGGGGGTTTGCCCGCGCCCTGCGCCTCGAAGGTGGAGCTGCGGCTCAGCTGCCGGCACCTGCTGGACCGCGACCCGCTCACCAAGTCCGACCCCAGCGTGGCGTTGCTGCAGCAGGCGCAGGGCCAGTGGGTGCAGGTAGGGCCGGGGCGTGGGAGGCCGAGAGGCCAGGAGTGGGGTCGGCTCACAGGTGCACTTGCAGGTGGGCAGAACCGAGGTGGTCCGGAGCAGCCTGCATCCCGTGTTCTCCAAGGTCTTCACGGTGGACTACTACTTCGAGGAGGTGCAGAGGCTGCGCTTTGAGGTGTACGACACGCATGGGCCCAGCGGCTTCAGCTGTCAGGAGGACGATTTCCTGGGGGGCATGGAGTGCACCCTGGGGCAGGTGGGTGCCCCGTCCCCTCGGAGGGAGGAGGAGCCCCTCCCTGCCTGACGCCTCTGACTTACAGATTGTGGCCCAGAAGAAGGTGACCCGCCCGCTGCTGCTCAAGTTTGGCAGGAACGCTGGCAAGTCCACCATCACGGTGAGACCCGGGCGCACCCCTGCAGCCTGCAGCCAAGCCTGGAGCCCGGGCGTCCCCCTGCCAGGTGATCGCCGAGGACATCTCGGGGAACAACGGCTACGTGGAGCTCTCCTTCCGGGCCAGGAAGCTGGACGACAAGGTGAGTGCAGGTGCCGGGCACGCCTGGCTCAGCCTGGCCCAGCAGCCCTTGTGCCTCTCCCCAGGACCTCTTCAGCAAGTCCGACCCCTTCCTGGAGCTCTACAGGGTCAACGACGACCAGGGCTTGCAGCTGGTGTACAGGACGGAGGTGAGCGGCCGGGGATGGGAACACAGGGAGGGCCTCCCCTGAGCCAGCCCCTCCCGGCCCACAGGTGGTGAAGAACAACCTGAACCCGGTGTGGGAGGCCTTCAAAGTCTCTCTGAGTTCCCTCTGCAGCTGCGAGGAGACAAGGCCTCTAAAGGTGGGGGACGGGATGGACCAAGGGGGCAGTGAACAGCAGTGCTGAGGAGGACTGGGCTCCCCAGTGCCTGGTCTGGGATTACGACTCTCGAGGAAAGCACGACTTCATCGGAGAATTCTCTACCACCTTCGAGGAGATGCAGAAGGCCTTTGAGGAGGGGCAGGTGAGCAGGACGGGGTAGGGGGTCCTCCAGGGCTCTGGGGGGCCTCTGCTTGTTCCTGCCCCAGGCCCAGTGGGACTGTGTGAACCCCAAATACAAGCAGAAGAGACGCAGTTATAAGAACTCAGGAGTGGTCGTCCTGGCTGACCTCAAGGTGAGAGGTGGCTGTGCCCGAAGCCTCCCCACCGGGGGTGGACGCTGACTCCGCCGGCCGGAAGTTCCACAGGGTGTACTCCTTCCTGGACTATATCATGGGCGGCTGCCAGATCCACTTCACCGTGAGTCCATGGCCCCGCCCCATGCCGCCCCCCAGCACAGCTCCTGGCTCCCGGCCCACTGCAGGTGGCCATTGACTTCACCGCCTCCAATGGAGACCCGCGGAACAGCTGCTCCCTGCACTACATCAACCCCTACCAGCCGAACGAGTACCTGAAGGCACTGGTGTCCGTGGGCGAGATCTGCCAGGACTATGACAGGTGCGCCCACCACCTTCCCCTCACCCCCTGGTGGCCTCCTGGTGACCTCCTGCCTCTCTTCCAGTGACAAGAGGTTTTCCGCTTTGGGGTTTGGAGCCCGGATCCCTCCCAAGTATGAGGTAGGAGAGCCCAGAACCTGAGACCTCAGAGCGCAGCTGACTGAGCCCTCTTGTTCCCACCCAGGTGTCCCATGACTTTGCCATCAATTTCAACCCTGAGGACGATGAGTGTGAAGGTAGGAGCTCGAGGCAGGCCTGGGGAGGGGAGGGGGGGCCGGGCTCACCCCCTGCCCCCCACAGGCATCCAGGGCGTGGTGGAGGCCTACCAGAACTGCCTGCCCAGGGTCCAGCTCTACGGCCCCACCAACGTGGCGCCCATCATCTCCAAGGTGGCACGCGTGGCGGCGGCCGAGGAGAGCACCGGGAAAGCCTCTGTAGGTGCCCGGGGGGTGTGGTGCATGCTTGGGCCCGGCTAATTTTTTTTTTTTGTATTTTTAGTAGAGACGGGGTTTCACCGTGTTAGCGAGGATGGTCTCGATCTCCTGACCTCGTGATCCACCCGCCTCGGCCTCCCAAAGTGCTGGGATTACAGGTGTGAGCCGCCGCGCCCGGCCCAAAATAATTTTAAACTCACCAAAAAGTTACAAGAGCTCTGAGGTCCTGCAACCCGTGAGGCCAACAGCTGCTCACACATTGCGCTCCTGCTTCACGTCTGTGTAGTTGTTGTATTTGTATGTTTTCTTTTTCAATTTTTTTTTTTTTTTTTGAGATAGAGTCCTGCTCTGTCACCCAAGCTGTAGTGGTGCAATCTCGGCTCACTGCAAGCTCCACCCTCCGAGTTCAAGCAATTCTCCTGCCTCAGCCTCCCGAGTAGCTGGGATTACAGGCTCCCGCCACCACGCCCGGCTAATTTTTTGTATTTTTAGTAGAGACGGGGTTTCACAGTCTTGGCCAGGCTGGTCTTAAACTCCTGACCTTGTGATCCACCCGCCTCGGCCTCCCAAAGTGCTGGGATTACAGGAGTGAGCCACCGCGCCCAGCCCAAATTTTTTTTATTGTGATAAAATATGCACAGTTTAAAATTTACCATTGTAACCATTTTTTTCTTTTCTTTTTTTTTTTTTTTTTTTGAGATGGAGTTTTACTCTTGTCACCCAGGCTGGAGTGCAGTGACGTGATCTCGGCTCACTGCAAGCTCCGCCTCCCGGGTTCACGCCATTCTCCTGACTCAGCCTCCTGAGTAGCTGGGAGTACAGGCGCCCGCCACCATACCCGGCTAATTTTTATATTTTTGTAGAGATGGGGTTTCACTGTCTTGGCCAGGCTGGTCTCAAACTCCTGACCTCAAGTGATCTGCCTGCCTCAGCCTCCCAAAGTGCTGGGATGGGATTACAGGTGTGAGCCGCCGCACCTGGCCTGTAACCATTTTATTGTATCCAGTTCAGAGGCACGAGGTACATTCATGATGATCAAACATCACCCGTCTACTTACATCTTCAAGCCAAATGGGAACCCTATATCTGTTTGCATCTATTTTTAATTTATACAGATAGTATCGTGATAAAGACTTTGATGCTTTTTAAAAAACTTGGCACTGCACACACACATTTGTGAACCGTCCGAGAGCACGTTGCAACATCACGGTTTTACCTCTTAATATTTTTTTTTTTTTGAGATGGAGTCTCGCTCTTCACCCAGGCTGGAGTGCAGTGGCGCGATCTTGGTTCACTGCAAGCTCCGCCTCCCGGGTTCACGCCATTCTCCTGCCTCAGCCTCCCAAATAGCTGGGACTACAGGCGCCCGCCACCACGCCCGGCTAATTTTTTGTATTTTTAGTAGAGACGGGGTTTCACTGTGTTAGCCAGGATGGTCTCGATCTCCTGACCTCGTGATCCGCCCACCTCGGCCTCCCAAAGTGCTGGGATTACAGGCGTGAGCCACCGCGCCCGGCCTACCTCTTACTATTTCAGTGTATATTTCCTAAGATCAAAGATATTCTCTTGTATAACCATAGCACAAATACAGATTTCAGGAAATTGAATTTAGATACAATCCTTTTATCTAATACATAGACTATATTCCAATTTCATTCATTGGCACAATCATAACTTTCAAAGCAGTATTGTTCCTGGCCCAGGAGCCAGTCCGGAGTCGAGGATTGCGTTCAGCTGTTATGTTCCTGTGTGGCTGGGAAGCGGGTCTCAGACGGTTTCATCTGTAAATGTCAGTATCAGCGTCTAATAAAGATAAGCCTCTTTTTAAGCAGCCACGACACCTGATCACACCTAACCACCACT